CTGGCTAACACGATGAAACCCCGTCTCTACTAAAAATACAAAAAATTAGCCGGGCGAGGTGGCGGGCGCCTGTAGTCCCAGCTACTCGGGAGGCTGAGGCAGGAGAATGGCGTGAACCCGGGAGGCGGAGCTTGCAGTGAGCCGAGATTGCGCCACTGCACTCCAGCCTGGGCGACAGCGAGACTCCGTCTCAAAAAAAAAAAAAGAAAAAAAAAAAGTTGAGTGAAATATATGACGTACAGTTTTTTGTTGTTGTTGTTGTTTGTTTTTTCTTGCCCGGGCAACAGGGCAAGAAGACTCTGTCTCTAAATAAATAAATAAATGGAGTCAAATATATGACATACAGTTTTGTTTGTTTGTTTGAGAAGGAGTTGCTCTGTCGCCCAGGCTGGAGTGCAATGGCGCGACCTCGGCTCACCGCAACCTCTGCCTCCCGGGTTCAAGCGATTCTCCTGCCTCAGCCTCCCGAGTAGCTGGGATTACAGGCATGCGCCATCACGCCCGGCTAATTTTGTATTTTTAGTAGAGACGGGGTTTCTCCATGTTGGTCAGGCTGGTCTCGGTGATCCGCCCGCCTTGGCGTGAGCCACCGCGCCCGGCCAAAAAAAAAATTTTTTTTTAAATCGTTTCACATACAAATCTCACGCGCTACACCCTCACCGTCAGTTCATATCCACCTTCTCCTCCGGAGTCACCTTCGGACACGCGCACAACAAAACACCTTTCTCACCACAACTCCACAAAGGGAAGCCGGGTTAGTCCGCGCCCGCCGAAAATTATCTTCAGCCACAGCCCGCGGAGGCCGCCTTGAGGGGTTCGGGGCAGCCACTGTGCCTATTCCGAAATCCGTCCTCAGCGGAACCCGAAGTCCAGAATCCGAAAACGAACATTAACAGGTTGGCGTCACTCCAGCCTCGGGTGAAACTGCGCAAGTGCATCCCGGAGCCCGGCGGAACACACCCGCTCCACCCCAGGCGCTCTCCCCTCGGACTGCATTTCCCAGAGGACACTGCTGTCCACAGCTACTTCCGGTAGGAGCCTCGCAGGAATGGTCTCCGGGTAGAGGCAGGTAAGGATGTCCCGGGCCGGTGGAGAAGGAAGAGCTGGGCGTGTGGCTTCGCTTGGAATCCGAATCAGAGCTTGGACCAGAGCCTTCCCTGAGAATGCTGAAGGTAAGAAATCCTGGCTCACCAGTGCCGCGGAACCTGTCTTTTTTTTAACTCCCCTCTCTCCCAGCAACACCTTCTTTGGATTGAGTTTCTTCCAGAGGGAACGAAGAAGAGGATTAAATAATACATTCAATTCTAAAATAAGACATGGCCCATGTAAGTTGGTTTTTTCTTGCTCCTAATTACAATTCAAAAATAGTACTATTATTTGTCATTTTAGGAGTTGGTGATGTTCAGAGATGTGGCTATAGATGTCTCTCAGGAGGAATGGGAATGCCTGAACCCAGCGCAGAGGAATTTGTACAAGGAGGTGATGTTGGAGAATTATAGCAACTTGGTGTCACTTGGTAAAGTTATCTAAAAATTAAGAACCTGACAATTTTGAGACGGAGTTTCGTTCTTATTGCCCAGGCTAGAGTGCAATGGCGTGATCTCGGCTCACCACAACCTCTGCCTCCCAGCTTCAAGCAATTCTCCTGCCTCAGCCTCCCGAGTAGCTGTGATTACAGGCATGTGCCAACACGCCTGGCTAGTTTTGTATCATCTCATCTCAATTTCTTTTCTTATAACTAGGACTTTCTGTTTCTAAGCCAGCCGTAATCTCCTCATTGGAGCAAGGGAAGGAGCCCTGGATGGTTGTGAGGGAAGAGACAGGAAGATGGTGCCCAGGTGAGTGAGCAAGCACAGGAAGCTCTTGCAGACCAGGAGTTAAAATATATTTCTTATCTTTCAGACTTGGCATCCAGAGATGAGCCCCAGAAGTTATCTCCAAAAAGGGATATTTATGAAACAGAATTATCCCAGTGGGTTAACATGGAAGAATTTAAAAGCCATAGTCCTGAGAGATCAATTTTCAGCGCTATCTGGGAAGGCAACTGTCATTTTGAGCAACATCAGGGACAAGAGGAGGGTTATTTTAGACAACTTATGATTAACCATGAAAACATGCCCATTTTTAGCCAACATACTTTACTCACTCAAGAATTTTATGATAGAGAGAAAATCTCTGAATGTAAAAAGTGTAGAAAAATCTTCAGTTACCATTTATTTTTTAGTCACCACAAAAGAACTCATTCTAAAGAACTTTCTGAATGTAAAGAATGCACAGAAATTGTTAATACACCATGCCTTTTTAAACAACAGACAATTCAAAATGGTGACAAATGCAATGAGTGTAAAGAATGTTGGAAGGCCTTTGTTCATTGCTCACAACTTAAACATCTAAGAATTCATAATGGTGAAAAACGCTATGAATGTAACGAATGTGGGAAGGCCTTTAATTATGGCTCAGAACTTACTCTACATCAAAGAATTCACACTGGTGAGAAACCTTATGAATGTAAAGAATGTGGGAAGGCCTTTAGACAGCGATCACAGCTTACTCAACATCAGAGACTTCATACTGGTGAAAAACCCTATGAATGTAAGCAATGTGGGAAGGCTTTTATTCGTGGCTTTCAACTTACTGAACACCTGCGACTCCATACTGGAGAGAAACCTTATGAATGTAAAGAATGTGGAAAGACTTTTAGGCATCGCTCACATCTTACTATACATCAGAGAATTCATACTGGTGAGAAACCCTATGAATGTCGGGAATGTGGGAAGGCCTTTAGCTATCACTCAAGCTTCTCACACCATCAGAAAATTCATTCTGGCAAGAAACCTTATGAATGTCATGAATGTGGGAAGGCTTTTTGTGATGGCTTACAACTAACCCTACATCAGAGGATTCATACTGGTGAGAAACCCTATGAGTGTAAGGAATGTGGGAAGACTTTTAGACAGTGTTCACACCTCAAAAGACATCAGAGAATTCATACTGGTGAGAAACCTCATGAATGCATGATATGTGGTAAGGCCTTTAGACTTCATTCACACCTTATTCAACATCAAAGAATTCATACTGGTGAGAAACCCTATGAATGTAAGGAATGTGGGAAGGCCTTTAGCTATCATTCAAGCTTCTCACACCATCAGAGAATTCATTCTGGAAAGAAACCTTATCAATGCGGGAAGGCGTTTAATCATAGATTACAACTTAACTTACATCAGACTCTTCATACTGGCGAGAAGCCAGTCAGGTTTCCTCTCCTCCCTCCCCATCCTAGTCTAGCATCATGAAATTTGTTGATGGAAATATACATTGTCTTTGTTTTATTTAAGGAAAAAGTTGGTAAGCCACCAGTTTCATTAGTATTTATTTATTTAAATAATCCTTGAAAATCAAATGTTTTTAAGTGAGAAAGTGGATAACTAAAGTGTAAATTTTGGTCTCATTTTAATGCTGTTTCTGAGTTATTGTATTAACCATTATTGAGAATAAATTTTTTTATTGAGAATAAATTTTCTAAAATTACATGTTTCACTGAAACCAGTGAAATATTTCACTGAAACAGTGAAATAAAATGAAAACAATTTCCTCCCTTCCCTCAAATCTCTGAGATAACCAGTATGTGTATTTCTTCTTCCTTTATGCTCAAACAACCTGTACACAGAAAGCATTTTTTGCATGTGTTTGGAGGAGCTTTTACCCCCATACAGACATTTGACAGCGTCTTGTCCTTTTCATAATAATCATGAATACTTTTCCAGGTCAGTACGTAAAGATGTAACCCATTCTTTGTAAGGTTCAGAATATTTCTAGAATGGAATGTATGTCCGTATTTTGGGCCATTACCTACTACAGACATTGAAGTTGTTTCTAATGTTCACCTAGAACTCTAATTTTACCTTCTTTTGTTTCTATTGTGCAGATTCCCAACAGTGGGATTAAAGAGTATCTGGCGTATATATTTTGACATTACATTTATTTTTTAAAATCTTCTAAATTTTTTGTTTAATAAAAGCACACATTATAAAAATTCAAAAATTACCAAAAATGTGAAAATTAATTCTCCCCTAACATCCAGTTCTGTAGCCACTCACTTTCCACAGATGCAACAACTGCTATCAGTTTCCTTTTATTCTAACGGGAATATTTCATGTAAATTTCATAAATTCTTTGGACAAAAGTAGGTTATTCATAATATGTGATTTATTACACATTCTCATTATTAGTCCACATTTGGCCTACTTCATTTTTTTTTTTTTTGAGACACACCCAGGCTGGAGTCCAGTGGTGCAATCTTGGCTCACTGCAACCTCCGCCACCCAGGTTAAAAATTCTCCTGCCTCAGCCTCCTGAGTAGCTGGGACTACAGGCATGCGCAGCCACTATGCCCGGCCAATAAGCTATATTTATTCTTATTTGATGTGGATGAAAATTATCAAAATTGGCCAGGCTTGGTGGCTCATGCCTGTAATCCCAGCACTTTGGGAGGCCGAGGCGGGCGGATCACGAGGTCAGGAGATCGAGACCATCCTGGCTAACATGGTGAAACCCCGTCTCTACTAAAAAAAAAATACAAAAATTAGCTGGGCGTGGTGGTGGGTGCCTGTAGTCCCAGCTACTCGGGAGGCTGAGGCAGAAGAATGGCGTGAACCTGGGAGATGGATCTTGCAGTAAGCTGAGATCGCGCCACTGCACTCCAGCGTGGGCAACACAGTGAGACTCTGTCTCAAAAAGAAAAAAAAAAAAGAAAATTGTCAAAACACAACCAATAGATAATGTTAACATGCATTCTAACATGCAATTTATTGGATTTAGCGAATAGAATGTGAGTGGAAGTTACTTTTGGTAGAACTGTTGGGAAAAGGGCTTGTGGAGTGCCTGCATAAACTGGCCATAAAAATATGGGACAATAAGTTGTGGAAAGCCACAAGAGGCCTCTGAGGAGGAAAGCCTCCTAATTGCCATCACGTTCCTATGACCAGAGTGTGACCTGCTCTCTTATCTATAAACACTGTGCTCAAGGAGAAAGACACTCCTTTGAAGCATTGGAATGTGGCCAGATATGCTGGCTTCTAGTTAGGCCCACTCCCCACAGCTGCTCTCTGATAAGTAAAAGAATAAATCAGTAGTTAAGTTTATGCTGCTTCAGCACAAAGAAAATGTACCTAAACTGCCATTGCCCCCCTTTCACTGTTTCACCCCTGAACATCTGCTTCTTAGATCTAAGTGATTGTACTCAATAAATAGTGTGGAGACCAGAGCTTGGCGCCTTTGCAGCTTTTGATTTGCTCTGGCCCCTTGGCTCCCACCTTTATGAACTCTTAACCTGTCTCTTCTCATTCCTTTGTCGCCACCGG